CCCGCGAAGCCCGCCAGCGTCCGGACTCGAGTTGCCCCCGGAGCCACTGCCGGAAGTTTACCAGCTCACTTTCGGCGTCGCGCCCGCCTCCGTGGAGCAGGCCGGAAGTGGCTTTCCGGCAGCCGCCGCCGCAGCTCCGTAAAGCAAGATGGCACTACTCACTCTGAGGCTATTATCTCCGTTTTATATCTAGTATTCCTCTTCTCACCAGTTACTCTCGATTTCCGTCCCGCGCCCTAATTTTCTTCAGCACCACATTCTCATGTTTTTCTTTCATTCAGCCTTGGTGGAGTATGGTCTGGAGGCAACCTACGGCTAGCCTGAGCAACGTGGGGCACCATTTTGTACGGAAACTGAAGGCAGGGCGGGGGAGTGTGAGGCCTCCCGAGGAGGCCCGGCTTGAGAGAGAGCGTGGGAGGGAGAGCGTTGTTCACCGATGATGTATTTCCGCTTCTGGTCTGCCTGGTCGTTTTTGGTTGGATCGGCTTGTTGCGGGGAGGGAGGGGGGGAGATTGTTTGCAGCATAGAAGCTCCGCGGACGGGAAGGTAAACTGAGGTAAGGCTGTGCGGGGGGCTTTTGCGCATGGCTGGGTAGAATGGACGGGAGTAGGGTCCTTGGGATTGCGGAAGAGTGTGGAATTGGAGACGGGAGGCTTAGATGTCTCGGGTTGGACAGAGAAGGTGGGGTGGGGCTCGGGGTTACAAGGTGAATCGCAAAGCCGGGCTGGGGTGGAGTGGGACGAGCGGGAGACCACAGGAGATGGAGGAGAGCCTAGGGGTGCAGAGGAAAGTCTCGAAGGCGCTGGTTGAGGAGGGCCTGGGTCGAGAGGAGCTGGGACGGGGGAAGAGTAGAATCTAAAGTCCTTGAGGGCTAAGGAGAGAAGTTGAGGTAGGGACTGGTCGGAATACATGGGTGGGGGCGTGGTGAGAGTGTAGTTTTTGGGAGGCTGTAGAGTTGGAAGGGGCTGGTGGCTGCGGTTTTGATGCTGACATGACCATATACTTGGCCTTTGTTTCTCTGCAGCTCCCCAGAGACGCTCATCCTACAGCCTCAGCTCGGGCCCAGCCTTCTCTCTCCAGCTGCCACCACAGCCTGGAGGCGCCTGCCTCCACCCTCCCGAATGGTGCTCCTCCTAGCAGGCCTCGGTCCAGGATCCAAGCCCCCTTTGCCCCCTGCCTTGGAGCTGTTGCTCCGGGTTTGTCACAGTGGACTCCCTGTGGCGGGAAGGGAAGAACTTTTGCACAGACAAGGCTTCAGCTCTAGGAACCCCACTGACAACTTGAATCTCAACCTCTAACCTAGTGTGAGGTTCTTCCTGTGCCCACCTTTTCTGCCTTTTGAGAAGAGAAACTCTTCTCCTGGCCATCTAGAGCCCAGGAAGCCCCAAGCTGGGGCCCTGGTCCCAGCATGTCAGTCCTCTCTTGTGCATAGGGCTCTGCCCTCCCCCTGTCAGCATGGCTGAGCTCAGACAGGTTCCAGGAGGGCGGGAGACCCCACAGGGGGAGCTGCGGCCTGAAGTTGTAGAGGATGAAGTCCCTAGGAGCCCAGTCGCAGAAGAGCCTGGAGGAGGTGGAAGCAGCAGCAGTGAGGCCAAATTGTCCCCAAGAGAGGAGGAAGAACTGGATCCTAGAATACAGGTGAGAGCACTGAGAGCAGGGAGAGAAGGAGATCAGACTTTGTCCTCCCCAAATTCCGTTTCAGCTGAGTGCCAGGAGTCCCTGGTGAAGCAGGCCAAATGGAATGTGTTGCTGACTGCCCAAAACTGTCCCAGGTCCTCAGTGGATTCCTGCTCAGCCTTTCCCTGGGTGTCGCCTAGGTGGGCTATCCCCCTCCCTCCTGTGGTGACCTAATAGCAACAGCTCTTCTTGTCCTTTTAACAGTAGTAACAACTTATGCTGAGCCATCCAATCCATTGATGATCTTGTCAGGAGCTGGAAGTTGATGACTGGAAGCATTTGAGGCCATGGAATCCAGTGGGGATCCCGTCTTGGACTTTGATTTGCCACATGAACATTGCAGGGTGGCCTTTACCAACTGACCCCCCACAATCAATGTTTGTTGCATTTCCAATCCCTGTCCTTTTCCTACGTGGGCTGTGGTTTTCCTAGATTACAGCACTTCTTTCTTTACTGAGATGTCCTTCCAGTGGTGTCCTCATTCCCAGGAGGGTGGTCACAGTGGAAGGAAAGTGAGATCAAAGGTCGGTCCTGGATCCAGACCCAAGTCTGTCACTAATTTTCCGCCTGGTTGTTTCTCATCTATCAAATGCAAAGTTGCTGAGAAAGAATATTCCAGCAGGAGGTGCTGAAAGAACTGGTCACTCGTCTCCCAGATAGCCTAAAAGCCCCTGTAGGCCTCGTCAAGCCCCAGGAAGCTGGGCCCCCAGGGAGGTAGGTTGCCTTTCAGCTTGACAGACATTGCCCTGCACTAATTTGCCACCCCTCTCTGTGGCAGGAGGAGTTGGAGCACCTGAACCAGGCCAGCGAGGAGATCAACCAGGTGGAACTACAGCTGGATGTGAGTGTCCTTTTCCTTATGTGCTTGGGCTGATGTGCCTTTCCTCTGCCTTGTTCCTTTCCAGGAGGCCAGGACCACCTATCGGAGGATCCTACAGGAGTCGGCGAGGAAACTGAATACACAGGGTTCCCACTTGGGGAGCTGCATCGAGAAAGCCCGGCCCTACTATGAGGCTCGGCGGCTGGCTAAGGAGGTATGGCTGGCTGACCACGTTTGAGGAAGGCTAAATGGTTTGTGTTTTCCTTTGTTTTCCCTAGGGGAAAAGGCTAGCAGCCTTTGGGAGTGCTGGATTTCACACATCTACCCTCCACTGGCAAAATTTTTATTTCTTCTAGTCCATATCCTTATGAAATATTCTTTATAGAATGTTGCTTCCTTGGCATTTATCCTCAGCACAGTTTGGGAAATGAAGCCGACATTGCTAGTAGGCCTTCCTCCTTCTCTTATCCTCACGTCGGTTCCCCATCCTGATATCCCTCTCCCCCCAGGCTCAGCAGGAGACACAGAAGGCAGCGCTGCGGTACGAGCGGGCCGTAAGCATGCACAACGCTGCTCGAGAAATGGTGTTTGTGGCTGAGCAGGGCGTCATGGCTGACAAGAACCGACTGGACCCCACGTGGCAGGAGATGCTGAACCATGCTACCTGCAAGGTGAGCCGGGCGGTGCCAGCAGGTCCCCTTCGGTCCTGGCTCAGTGATGTGTCCTCTGGGCCAGGTGAATGAGGCGGAGGAAGAGCGGCTTCGAGGTGAGCGGGAGCACCAGCGAGTGACTCGGCTGTGCCAACAGGCTGAGGCTCGGGTCCAAGCCCTGCAGAAGACCCTCCGGAGGGCCATCGGCAAGAGCCGCCCCTACTTTGAGCTCAAGGCCCAGTTCAGCCAGATCCTGGAGGTAGCTGAGTGGGTGAGGGGGAGGAGGAATGGTGGGTCGCCTTGCTCTGCTCTGCCCTCTGCAGGAGCACAAGGCCAAGGTGACAGAACTGGAGCAGCAGGTAGCTCAGGCCAAGACGCGCTACTCCGTGGCCCTTCGTAACCTGGAGCAGATCAGCGAGCAGATTCACGCACGGCGCCGCGGGGGTCTGCCTCCCCACCCCCTGGGCCCTCGGCGCTCCTCCCCCGTGGGGGCCGAGGCAGGACCCGAGGACATGGAGGACGGAGACAGCGGGATTGAGGGGGCCGAGGGTGCGGGGCTGGAGGAGGGCAGCAGCCTGGGGCCCGGCCCCGCCCCCGACACCGATACCCTGAGTCTGCTGAGCCTGCGCACGGTGGCTTCAGACCTGCAGAAGTGCGACTCCGTGGAGCACTTGCGAGGCCTCTCGGACCACGTCAGTCTGGACGGCCAAGAGCTGGGAACGCGGAGTGGAGGGCGCCGGGGCAGCGACGGCGGAGCCCGTGGGGGTCGGCACCAGCGCAGCGTCAGCCTGTAGCCGAGGGGCCAGGGTTCCTGGCTTGAATCTGCCACCACGGGCCGGTTGGGGCCCACAGTCTTCTCACGCCCTCTCCTCTGGGGCCTCGTCTTCCCGAAGGTCCCCTTCTCCAGTGCTTCCCTGGGAGAGGCCAGCTGTGTTCGAGTCCTCTGTGCCTGCCCTGGCGTTCTCACAGCCTCCCCCTTCCCCTCAGCAGGCGGCTCTCTTTGCCTTACCCATTCAGAAGGCTCGCCCTCGGCGCTCTGTCTGCCTCTGCCTGCCAGCTCATCACGATCTGCAGGGCATTGACCCTTTGCTTTCCCTTTCTGCTCCCTCTCTTTCCATCTGTTTGGCTTTTTCCCTCAGGGAACTTGGTCTAGAAGGCACTGGGAAGCTCATCAGAGAAAATGGGTGCTGGGCCTGAGTACTCCCGTCGGAGGGGATGGACAGTCACCCCTCCCGTTGGTTTCCAGCCCCGCCCCCCTTCCCAAGGCAACTCTGGAGGGTACCCTAGGTATGCTGCTGAGCCCTGCCCCCCGTCCTGCTCCAGCCTGCCCGTGTGTAACCTGTAAGATGTACTGTGTGCCTCCGGAAGACACCACCTTTCCCTTCAGCATTCCCTTTCATGACCTGAGGCACTCTGCGATGTGTGCCCCAAAGCAGAACTTACAGGGCCTGCAGGAAGCTGGTGTCAGGGAGAGAAACCCAACCCCACTGTCAACATAGGGAGCATCACCAACTCCAGACTGGCTCCTGTGGGTATGGTGTTTCCGCTGGGCTGGGTCCTCAACATTGCCAAGGTGCTAGTGGGTCCCTAAGAGGGCCCATGTTGGGGGTGAAGTCATGAGGTCCTGAAGGCTTAGGCCCCTGTCATTCCCACCCTCACTCTTGCTGCACAGTTGTGTTTACTTTTTCTGGGTAGAGGATGCTGAACTGACTCAGCACCCTCCTGCAGGACGGGGTTAGGGAATTTGGTGCTCAATTGCTCTCCCTTGCTCTTCCCCAAACTGAAAATACCTACTGCAGGATCCCTCGGGGCACACTGAAGCTTGGCTGCCAACCCTCTTACTTCCTTTGTTACAGGGAGGGGTTGGCTTGGGGTGAAAAGTTCTGCCCTCCGCAGGGAGCAGCTCCAGCTGCCTGGCAGTGCTCCCAGTTTGTAGGGAAGCCACACCAGATCTGGGTGCCTTGGGAGAACCAGTCCTTCCTTTTGACCCACCCCAGGAAGATGGAGTGCTCTTTTCTAGGCCCATGTTCTGCCAGCAACCGGGATGCGTGGGCAACTGGACTCTGCACGGGGGTCTACAGGTTGAGGGAGGTTGGTCACAATGAGAACCTCGGGGTTTGAGGTGGCCATGGGCAGACAGCCGAAAGGGAGGGAGGGTGTGGGTGTGCGTGTGTGCATGTGCTGGTGTGTAAGGGGGAAAGGGTCTTTCCTGGTTTTATTTAAATAAAGTAGTTTATGTAACAGTTAACATCTACTGTCCTTGCTGGAGGAAGAGAAAAG